TTGGGTTGAAATGTCCCGACATTTGTCTTTTGCTCTGTAAAAAATAATCTCAACCGGGCGCGGTGGCTCAAGCCTGTAATCCCGCCACTTTGGGAGGACCAGACGGGCAGATTGCTTCATTCTAGGAGTTCAAGACCAAGGATCGCGGATTGCTTGAGTCTAGGAGTTCGAGACTAGCCTGGGCAACATGGCGAAACCCCATCACTACGAATAATAGAAACAAATTAGCACGGCGTGGTGGCGCGACTCTATAGTTCCAAGTACTCGGCAGGATGAGGTGGGAGGATTGCTTGAGCCCAGGAGGTGGAGGCTGCAGTGAGCCGAGATCGTGCCACTGCACTCCAGTCTGGGCAAAAGAGAGAGAACTTGTCTCAAACAAACAAAAAAATGGCCCGGCGCGGCGGTTCACGCCTGTAATCCTAGCACTTTGGGAGGCCGAGGCGGGAGGATCACTTGAGGTCAGGAGGTCGAGACCAGCCTGGCCAACATGGTGAAACCCTGTCTCTACTAAAAACAAAAAAGTTAGCCGGGCGTGGTGGCGGGCGCCTGTAATCCCAGCTACTCGGGAGGCTGAGGCAGGAGAATCGCTTGAACCCAGGAGGTGGAGGTTGCAGTGAGCCGAGATCGCGCCACTAACACTCCAGGATGGGCTACAGAGCGAGACTCCGTCTCAAAGGAAAACAAAAAACAAACAAAAAAAAGTCATCCTGGTAGTTAAAAGATTTGTTAAAAAGGATGTTGAAATTATTTTGTCACGGAGCCTGGGAGTGTTTGTTTAATCAGTTACCGATAAAGTTTTGGTTAAAAAAAAAAAACTCGGTTTGTTCCGTTTCAATAAAGCTTTGCTCAAACGGGGAGCTCCGGGAGCTCATCGCGAGACTCAGGTGAAACGCGTTTCTAGTTTGGGACCTGATCTCGCGTTGTTTGATAAGCAGGGGAATGAGGTGAAAGCGAAGCACGAAACATCGCGAGAGGCTACTGGACTCTCGCGACGATTTCTGGGATTGCCCCTCCCCCCTTCCCCAAGTGCCGTTTCGGTTTAATCTAGTGTGTGACTGGGTCTGTGTGAGGGAGAGAGTGTGTGTGGTGTGGAGGTGAAACGGAGGCAAGAAAGGGGGCTACCTCAGGAGCGAGGGACAAAGGGGGCGTGAGGCACCTAGGCCGCGGCACCCCGGCGACAGGAAGCCGTCCTGAACCGGGCTACCGGGTAGGGGAAGGGCCCGCGTAGTCCTCGCAGGGCCCCAGAGCTGGAGTCGGCTCCACAGCCCCGGGCCGTCGGCTTCTCACTTCCTGGACCTCCCCGGCGCCCGGGCCTGAGGACTGGCTCGGCGGAGGGAGAAGAGGAAACAGACTTGAGCAGCTCCCCGTTGTCTCGCAACTCCACTGCCGAGGAACTCTCATTTCTTCCCTCGCTCCTTCACCCCCCACCTCATGTAGAAGGGTGCTGAGGCGTCGGGAGGGAGGAGGAGCCTGGGCTACCGTCCCTGCCCTCCCCACCCCCTTCCCGGGGCGCTTTGGTGGGCGTGGAGTTGGGGTTGGGGGGGTGGGTGGGGGTTGCTTTTTGGAGTGCTGGGGAACTTTTTTCCCTTCTTCAGGTCAGGGGAAAGGGAATGCCCAATTCAGAGAGACATGGGGGCAAGAAGGACGGGAGTGGAGGAGCTTCTGGAACTTTGCAGCCGTCATCGGGAGGCGGCAGCTCTAACAGCAGAGAGCGTCACCGCTTGGTATCGAAGCACAAGCGGCATAAGTCCAAACACTCCAAAGACATGGGGTTGGTGACCCCCGAAGCAGCATCCCTGGGCACAGTTATCAAACCTTTGGTGGAGTATGATGATATCAGCTCTGATTCCGACACCTTCTCCGATGACATGGCCTTCAAACTAGACCGAAGGGAGAACGACGAACGTCGTGGATCAGATCGGAGCGACCGCCTGCACAAACATCGTCACCACCAGCACAGGCGTTCCCGGGACTTACTAAAAGCTAAACAGACCGAAAAAGAAAAAAGCCAAGAAGTCTCCAGCAAGTCGGGATCGATGAAGGACCGGATATCGGGAAGTTCAAAGCGTTCGAATGAGGAGACTGATGACTATGGGAAGGCGCAGGTAGCCAAAAGCAGCAGCAAGGAATCCAGGTCATCCAAGCTCCACAAGGAGAAGACCAGGAAAGAACGGGAGCTGAAGTCTGGGCACAAAGACCGGAGTAAAAGTCATCGAAAAAGGGAAACACCCAAAAGTTACAAAACAGTGGACAGCCCAAAACGGAGATCCAGGAGCCCCCACAGGAAGTGGTCTGACAGCTCCAAACAAGATGATAGCCCCTCGGGAGCTTCTTATGGCCAAGATTATGACCTTAGTCCCTCACGATCTCATACCTCGAGCAATTATGACTCCTACAAGAAAAGTCCTGGAAGTACCTCGAGAAGGCAGTCGGTCAGTCCCCCTTACAAGGAGCCTTCGGCCTACCAGTCCAGCACCCGGTCACCGAGCCCCTACAGTAGGCGACAGAGATCTGTCAGTCCCTATAGCAGGAGACGGTCGTCCAGCTACGAAAGAAGTGGCTCTTACAGCGGGCGATCGCCCAGTCCCTATGGTCGAAGGCGGTCCAGCAGCCCTTTCCTGAGCAAGCGGTCTCTGAGTCGGAGTCCACTCCCCAGGTGAGCTATTTGTCTAACAGTCCTTCCTCATTATTCATTTAAAACTGGCTTTTTATTTTTCCAGTAGGAAATCCATGAAGTCCAGAAGTAGAAGTCCTGCATATTCAAGACATTCATCTTCTCATAGTAAAAAGAAGAGATCCAGTTCACGCAGTCGTCATTCCAGTATCTCACCTGTCAGGCTTCCACTTAATTCCAGTCTGGGAGCTGAACTCAGTAGGAAAAAGAAGGAAAGAGCAGCTGCTGCTGCTGCAGCAAAGATGGATGGAAAGGAGTCCAAGGGTTCACCTGTATTTTTGCCTAGAAAAGAGAACAGTTCAGTAGAGGCTAAGGATTCAGGTTTGGAGTCTAAAAAGTTACCCAGAAGTGTAAAATTGGAAAAATCTGCCCCAGATACTGAACTGGTGAATGTAACACATCTAAACACAGAGGTAAAAAATTCTTCAGATACAGGGAAAGTAAAGTTGGATGAGAACTCCGAGAAGCATCTTGTTAAAGATTTGAAAGCACAGGGAACAAGAGACTCTAAACCCATAGCACTGAAAGAGGAGATTGTTACTCCAAAGGAGACAGAAACATCAGAAAAGGAGACCCCTCCACCTCTTCCCACAATTGCTTCTCCCCCACCCCCTCTACCAACTACTACCCCTCCACCTCAGACACCCCCTTTGCCACCTTTGCCTCCAATACCAGCTCTTCCACAGCAACCACCTCTGCCTCCTTCTCAGCCAGCATTTAGTCAGGTTCCTGCTTCCAGTACTTCAACTTTGCCCCCTTCTACTCACTCAAAGACATCTGCTGTGTCCTCTCAGGCAAATTCTCAGCCCCCTGTACAGGTTTCTGTGAAGACTCAAGTATCTGTAACAGCTGCTATTCCACACCTGAAAACTTCAACGTTGCCTCCTTTGCCCCTCCCACCCTTATTACCTGGAGATGATGACATGGATAGGTAAGTCCTATAGTGAACTGGAAAAAACCCCCAATTTTGTCATCTCTTCTCATTTATTGTTTAGTCCAAAAGAAACTCTTCCTTCAAAACCTGTGAAGAAAGAGAAGGAACAGAGGACACGTCACTTACTCACAGACCTTCCTCTCCCTCCAGAGCTCCCTGGTGGAGATCTGTCTCCCCCAGACTCTCCAGAACCAAAGGCAATCACACCACCTCAGCAACCATATAAAAAGAGACCAAAGTGAGTTTTTGGAGGAATCTGTCTTTCATGATTAAATAACTATTTTGTTGTTTTTACTTTTTAGAATTTGTTGTCCTCGTTATGGAGAAAGAAGACAAACAGAAAGCGACTGGGGGAAACGCTGTGTGGACAAGTTTGACATTATTGGGATTATTGGAGAAGGAACCTATGGCCAAGTATATAAAGCCAAGGACAAAGACACAGGTAAATATTGCCACAAAATTTTAGATGTCAGATTGATAATAACAGTTTACATTTGTTTTGGCAGGAGAACTAGTGGCTCTGAAGAAGGTGAGACTAGACAATGAGAAAGAGGGCTTCCCAATCACAGCCATTCGTGAAATCAAAATCCTTCGTCAGTTAATCCACCGAAGTGTTGTTAACATGAAGGAAATTGTCACAGATAAACAAGATGCACTGGATTTCAAGAAGGACAAAGGTACTAGCAAAGAATCACATTTTTACAGGGTACTTGCTTTTAATTTTTTTTCGTCTTTATGTAGGTGCCTTTTACCTTGTATTTGAGTATATGGACCATGACTTAATGGGACTGCTAGAATCTGGTTTGGTGCACTTTTCTGAGGACCATATCAAGTCGTTCATGAAACAGCTAATGGAAGGATTGGAATACTGTCACAAAAAGAATTTCCTGCATCGGGATATTAAGTGTTCTAACATTTTGCTGAATAACAGGTAACATAGTAACCAAATAAGATTAAGCACTTGCTTATGAAAATAATTGTTTTTTGTTTTACAGTGGGCAAATCAAACTAGCAGATTTTGGACTTGCTCGGCTCTATAACTCTGAAGAGAGGTAAGGCATTAATTAAAATTACATGTGGGAAAAGTTTATGTCATGGTTGTTTTTTATATTTCAGTCGCCCTTACACAAACAAAGTCATTACTTTGTGGTACCGACCTCCAGAACTACTGCTAGGAGAGGAACGTTACACACCAGCCATAGATGTTTGGAGCTGTGGGTAAGGTTCTGTTAACTTTTTCTTTTGTCTGTCTCTTCTGACCTCTCAATTTTACCTTTTCTAGATGTATTCTTGGGGAACTATTCACAAAGAAGCCTATTTTTCAAGCCAATCTGGAACTGGCTCAGCTAGAACTGATCAGGTACAGCTGTACATGTGCTCTTGAGTGCCCAGCTCCATTGTTCTTGCTTTTGCTTTGTTTTCAGCCGACTTTGTGGTAGCCCTTGTCCAGCTGTGTGGCCTGATGTTATCAAACTGCCCTACTTCAACACCATGAAACCGAAGAAGCAATATCGAAGGCGTCTACGAGAAGAATTCTCTTTGTGAGTTTGGGGAAAATGAACATCTCGTTTCTTGAACTTGTCCTTTCTGTGTTCTTTTCCATAGCATTCCTTCTGCAGCACTTGATTTATTGGACCACATGCTGACACTAGATCCTAGTAAGCGGTGCACAGCTGAACAGACCCTACAGAGCGACTTCCTTAAAGATGTCGAACTCAGCAAAATGGCTCCTCCAGAGTAAGTGCTGGTAGCCATGTTGTGACCCTAAAACATATTTCCCCTTTGCTTTGTCTTTTTCCAGCCTCCCCCACTGGCAGGATTGCCATGAGTTGTGGAGTAAGAAACGGCGACGTCAGCGACAAAGTGGTGTTGTAGTCGAAGAGCCACCTCCATCCAAAACTTCTCGAAAAGAAACTACCTCAGGGACAAGTACTGAGCCTGTGAAGAACAGCAGCCCAGCACCACCTCAGCCTGCTCCTGGCAAGGTGGAGTCTGGGGCTGGGGATGCAATAGGTCAGTGCCAGAATGGGGCCTTTGTGCTTTTGCGTCTTATATTGGCTTCACTGTCTTTCAACAGGCCTTGCTGACATCACACAACAGCTGAATCAAAGTGAATTGGCAGTGTTATTAAACCTGCTGCAGAGCCAAACCGACCTGAGCATCCCTCAAATGGCACAGCTGCTTAACATCCACTCCAACCCAGAGATGCAGCAGCAGCTGGAAGCCCTGAACCAATCCATCAGTGCCCTGACGGAAGCTACTTCCCAGCAGCAGGACTCAGAGACCATGGCCCCAGAGGAGTCTTTGAAGGAAGCACCCTCTGCCCCAGTGATCCTGCCTTCAGCAGAACAGACGACCCTTGAAGCTTCAAGCACACCAGCTGACATGCAGAATATATTGGCAGTTCTCTTGAGTCAGCTGATGAAAACCCAAGAGCCAGCAGGCAGTCTGGAGGAAAACAACAGTGACAAGAACAGTGGGCCACAGGGGCCCCGAAGAACTCCCACAATGCCACAGGAGGAGGCAGCAGGTAAACAGACCGGTCATGAATCTCATTGAGCTGATGGTGTTTAAAAGAAGTAACCCTTCCACAGCATGTCCTCCTCACATTCTTCCACCAGAGAAGAGGCCCCCTGAGCCCCCCGGACCTCCACCGCCGCCACCTCCACCCCCTCTGGTTGAAGGCGATCTTTCCAGCGCCCCCCAGGAGTTGAACCCAGCCGTGACAGCCGCCTTGCTGCAACTTTTATCCCAGCCTGAAGCAGAGCCTCCTGGCCACCTGCCACATGAGCACCAGGCCTTGAGACCAATGGAGTACTCCACCCGACCCCGTCCAAACAGGACTTATGGAAACACTGATGGGCCTGAAACAGGGTTCAGTGCCATTGACACTGATGAACGAAACTCTGGTCCAGCCTTGACAGAATCCTTGGTCCAGACCCTGGTGAAGAACAGGACCTTCTCAGGCTCTCTGAGCCACCTTGGGGAGTCCAGCAGTTACCAGGGCACAGGGTCAGTGCAGTTTCCAGGGGACCAGGACCTCCTGTCTAATGTAACCTGCCATTTTCCTTTACAGGTAGGAGCAACGGTGGGAATGCCCTCTGAGGAATGCAGTGATGTCCATCAGTCACCTCTCACCCAGAGCCTGGCAAATTCAGTCTCTTTCACAGAACCTAAAGCCAAGCCAGGTAGGGGCCTAAAGCCAATCAGAGGTCACTGGACCTCTAATCAGCTTCTTCACTTCCTTTCCAGGTTCAGTGGGAAATCCCACCTGTCCAAACACTGTGTGAGACACCAGAATTAGAGGCCTGCAAGCCTGCTTCCTTCATCCCCAATGCCCAGATGGGACAGGTCACCAGCCTCCTGTGTCTACCCCCACCTTTCTTGCTTGCTGGTAGGTGTGCTGCTCCCCCTACCCATCAACCCGAGGTGACATCAGCTTATCCTCTTGACCCTAGGCCTCCTCTCTCTGCAGTGCCTCTCTCATCCCTGCAATCCAGACAGCACATGCAGCAGCTCAAGTAAGTGCCACCTCTGGGTAAGGTGCTCCCTCTATAACTTATCTTCATGTCTTCTGTCTACCAGGTTATCTGATCACACAGAACAGGCCTGCCAGTTGGGCAGCTGCAGTCATGGTTTCTGCCACACGAGGGCGCTGCTGGCCAATTAAAACTCATGCCCCTTAGCAGACAGTTTGGGGATGAGGGCACCCTTTCTCCAAAACAGGGGTCAGAAACTCTGGGGCTCTCTGGGCCCCAGAGAGCATGGGCCCAAAAAGTGAGACAAATATTTGGTACCACTTGTTCTTCCTTGAAAATGGCCTGAGACCCCTAAACACTTTGCTCTAGTGGCCTGACATCTCAATGTGCTTCCAGCTGAACTTGGGAAGCCCCCTCTTTCCAGGCACTTAACACCTTGCACAGGTGCATCTCTCCCTTAAGGTGTAGCAGGTTCCAGCTGTATGCCCCGTTGTCCCCCTGCCTTAATGGCAGTCACTTTCCGACCCAGATGGTGGAGGTGCCTGTGGTTTTTAGGGGGAAAAAATCTCTTATAATTGTTCTAAGAAAAGTGTTTTGTTAGTGAGAAAGTGTTAGGGGTGACTGAAGCCTGGGAGAGTTAGTCTCCCCGTCACCTACTCCAGCACAAACCTATAGAATTCAAGATGGTCTAGTGGATGTTTGCAGCCTCAGTGGCTGGAATACACCCCAGGACATTCCAGGGCCCTGAGCCAAAAATGGTGTCAGAAAGCTGGATAGGAGTGTGGGCTGCTTTGGGCCATGAGCCTCATACCCACCCTGTATCAGGCAGTGTTTCTGCTAGGGGTGCCAAATGGCCCTGGGGCCTCTATGGGACTGAGGACTCCACAATTGACCCTCCATCTCCATGAAGCCCTTCCAGGCTGAACAGGCTAAGGGACATGACAGAGGTTCTCCTCCTCCTTCCTACCCCCATGCCTGAGGGCCCCTCCCCAGGAGGACAGCTTGATTAAACAGTCGGTGCTGCTGGAATTACTGCACAGCTGGCGCTCCCCCCAGCACCCCGAGCAGAGCAGCAGTGCAGATTAAAATCTCCAATTAGCGTTAAAGTGAAGTGAGGAGGTGCTGAGGCTGCCAAGGAGGCCAGACGGGGGCCCTGGGTTGGCAAAACCCCCACTCTTGCCTGGATTCTGAGTGTCACCCTTAGTCACCCCTACTTTCCCAGCTCCTCTCCCAACAGCTTTCAGTGCCCATTAGTTTTGTATCGCTTGGGGCCAGAGGGCTTTGCAGAGGGGTGGAAGGGGGCAAATGCCTTACCTAAAATGCTAGGGACACCGTAAGTATGGAGGAGGAGAGCGGTCAGTGCTCATCAAGGGAGATACCCTATTCACTGCCTGCCAGGCAGCCAGGCCAAGGTGACTTCACGCTACAGCTCTGCTTCTTCTTTTTGCTTGAAGAAAAGATAAACAGGACGGGTCCTTTCAGGTCCTTTACCTATGAAGTGCTAGGGGACATGGTGCCCACATGAACATCTCTCTCTGCATATTTTATCCTATCTGACCCATCTGCTCCCACCGAAGTTATGGCTCCTTCCTCCCTCTCTCCATTCTTCTCTCAGCTTTCCTGTGGGCAGGGGTAGGCACAGCCAGGCTTGGGAGCATCGCCATGCCCTGCCACCTGGGTCCCAGCCTGCTCCTCGTTATAGTCTTCCCAGTTTGGGGAAGAGCAGTGATATGCCAAGAATGGAGGCCTCAGACTCTCCCAATCCCTGATTTTTACATGTCCCCCTATAAGGCCCCTCTGCCATCTACACTTTTGCCCTTCATCCACAAAGCCCAAAAGGAAGGCATTATAGCTAGCCATGCCCTCTGACTGCCCTCTGCCCCTTTAAGGGAAATGGAAATGGGTACCCAGCTGACTGAACCTACTCAACACCTCCAGAAATTAGACACTAGGGCATGGTGCCACCCTCCCAGGCTGGCACATGCTACCCTGGCAGAGGATCAAATAACCCCCCCATCATACCCTGCCCCATGTCTTCCTCTACTCTCTCCCTCATGCTTTCTCTCTCTCTCTCTCTCTCTGTCTCTCTCTCTCTCTCTCTCTCAGCTCAAAGCACAGCTGAGCCTTAAAAGGGGGGTTGAGGGGGTGGAGAGACCAAGCTGGGGCAGGGGGGTATAGAGCTCCAATAGCACGTTTTCACCTGCCATTTAATTGGATGTATTTTTAATTAATGGGACCTCAGGGACCAACATGAGACAATCTGATATCTGAATAGGGACAGGGGAGGGATTGGGTAAGGGAGGAGGATTGGGCCACTGGGTGCGGTTACCGGGAACCCAGGCCCATCAATCACTGGCCACTTTGCGTTCTGGCATGGAGAATAGCGAGGTGGAGGAAGGGAGGCACTGGGGAGAGGTGCCAGGATTTCCCCCCAACTGCCAGGACCTCCAAACGGATTGGAACTATACTGGTTGACTCAGGTCTGGAGCCCAAAATCACAGCCAGAATATAAGGTGAGGCTGTTTTCTTGCTCCTGGGGTTTTGTAGCTCATCTTGCCCCACCCCTTCATTTTACAGATGTGAAAAACAAGACCCAGAGAGGGGAAATCATTTGAATCCTGTCCTGGTATTGCTTTGTGTTCCTGGATTTGGAGAATTTCTGGGAACACAGGAAAAGGAAAGGTAGGTAGGTGTTGGGGGAGGAAAGTCAAGGGTTCTGCCTGCCTTTTCTTTCACCTCCCTTTAGCCAATTCCATTCCTGGCTACCTCATCCCCTCCAGTCTGAAAGGACGTGGTAAGTACTTGTCTGTTCCCTATGCTTTTCTCCTGAGAGCTATCCCTGTTTCAACTCTTTCCAGTGAATGCCACCAGGATCTGAACCCAAGATTCCAGCCTCGGTCACCACCCTGACCCTGAGAATGCCACTGGGATGGGGAGAACTTGTCAGTCTTCATCCTTCCCCACAAGTATACTGAAGCCAGGACAGGTATGTCCACTGCCATGAAGGGCCCTGCCCTGAATAACTGAAACCCTGTCTTGGGTTCCCTTAGCACCTGCCTTAGAGAGCTCTTAGAGGGATTATCCGCAGCCTGAAGAAAGAAGGTTACAACTGAGGAAGAACTTCTGAACAGGGAAGAGTGGAAGAAAAGACTGCAGTACGTAGAGCATCAAGGGAAGCTGTGGAAATATATTTTCTTAAGTACAGGTAGAGAGGGGAAACAAAATATTTAGAACTTGGGCTGAGAATTCCAACTCTCTTCTCTTCTCAGGCTCAGCTCCAGAAGCAGACCCAGAATGGCATCCTTCTCTGAGACCCAGACCCCAGCCCCTTTTCATGGAAGACCAGCACAAAGGAGGAAGTAGGTTAGGGAATGGTAAGGCTCCATGTGATGGGACTAATGTGGAGAGGCCTGGGGCCTTTCCCTGAGGACTGGATGGCTGGAGTTTGGGAGCCTGAGTTGACAGAGGAGGCTAAGCCCGGGCAGCTACTTTGTTCCAGAAATCTAAGGTCCCTGGAGGGAGGCTCTGCTTTGGGAGGGGGAAGGGAGCTAACATTGCAGAGCACCAACTGTGAACCAGGTACAATGGCAGAGCCTTTCCATACCTGTACTCACAACTAGCGGGTGAGGAGTCAAGGCAAATAGGTGTCTCATAGCTCCCCATATCTCGGCAGTCGACCACCTCCTCCTTTGATTCTCTGATGTCACTGCCAGTTCTCCTCCTATTGCTCTGACCTGTCTTTCTCTGTGTCCTTTGCAAACTCATTCTCAACTCCTTAGACTCAGTCAAGTCCCCCAGTTACACACTTCCATGGTACTATATATCATTCCTTCAGAGCACTTAACACAGTTATTTCCTATGTATTTGTCCAGTCATTTGAATAATGATCCTAGTTTCATTGGATGGAAAGTTCCACAAGGTCAGTGACCATTTCTATCTGTGTTCACCAATGTGTTCCCAGTGCCCAGAAACAATGCCTAGCATAAAGCAGCTGTTTTGTAAATACTTGTTCAATGAATGAATAAATGACAAAAGAACATCTCTCTGGCCTAAACTCCCTTCTTAGCCACTCC